GACGCATGCCTGTAGTCCCAGCTACTCGGGAGGCTGAGGCAGGAGAATCACTTGAACCCAGGAAGTGGAGGTTGCAGTGAGCTGAGATCACGCCACTGCACTCCAGCCCGGGTGACAGAGTGATATGGCTCAAAAAAAAAAAAAAAAAAAAAAAAAAAGCACACATTTATATGGTGCTTTCCCACCAGGCACAGCTCTGAGTGCTGTACATGTTCTAACACAAAAGCCTTCCTAACATTCTTAACACCAGATTTCTCTCCGTTCAGGGTCCCTGCGACCGCAGGCTCAGCTCGAGGACCTGCAGAAACAGGGAAATGCCTCCTGGGGCACTCCTCTCAGGAGTAGGAGCCTTGGGTCAGAAAGGTCTCCCTCGTATCCAGCCCAAATCTGCCTTGCTTTAACGTCTAGCCATTGGTCTTAGCTCTGTGCTTTGGGGTCAGGGAGAAGGGATCTGCTCCCCTTCCCCGTGGATGTGGGAGAGATCCAAAGGCAGCCGCCATGCCCCAAACAGCCACTCACCAGGAGCAGCGTAAGCCTTGCTCCTCCTCTCAGTTGCTCCGGGGTTGCTAACTCAGAGAAGGGAAATAAATAGTAACAAAGGCGAGCATTTATTAAGTACTTATGGTGTGCCGGGCCTCGAAACATCATCGGATTTCATTCTCAGACCAACCCTAAAGGTGCTGGTGTTAACTCCCCATTTTAAAGATAAGAACCAGCCGCTCAACCAGGATAAGGGACTTGCCCTACTGCGGATAAGCAGCAGCTTCGGCCTGACTCCAGATCCCAACGTTGTGGAAGCCGGAACGCCCCGAGAACAGGCGGAGAGCGGAGGGAGCACCGCAGGGCGCCGGCCAGGGTGGGGGCACCCCCAGGCCTCCAGGAGGTCGCGCGTCCCGGGCGAGAGCGGACGAGCCGTCAGCACCAGGGACAGCTCCCCAGGCCGCTCCCGGCATCCCCCGACGACTGCGCGCGCGGGCCGGTGACGCGCGCTCCCCGCCAGGCTCGGGCGCGCGCCCTCCCCGCCAGCGCGCGCCCTGCGCTCGGGACCAGGCTGGAGCCGCGCGTGCAGCTCGCAGGGAGCCAGCCGGGGCGTCCGGAGTCGCGGCCGCAGCGCGGAGCTGGCAGGGGTGCCCGCCTGGGCACGCAGTCGCCTCCCCGGGGGCCTCCCGGGCTTCTCAGCGCCCGCCTCGCCCGCCCAGCCACACCAGGCGCCACCGCCGTGGCCTGGGCATGAGCGGCCGCCGCTAGCTGCGCCCTGCCCGGGTCGGACGCCCGCCCGCCCCGTCACGTGCGCCCAAGTCCTCGCGGCCGGGGCAGCGCGGTTCCCATGCTTCAAGGTAAGGGCCGAGCGGGCCGCGGGTCACGGGGTGTGGGGCAGAAGACGCAGGCTGGAAAGCTCCAGCTAGGTGCCCACTCGTCCAGAGTGCCCACTGCAGCCTGCCCCGGCTGCCTCGCACCAGGTCCCCTGACCCAGCTGGCGTCACCCATCCCCTGGCTTCCACCCTCAAAGCGCATCCCCGAGGAGGAGACTGAGACCCAGGTGGGCACGAGGGCCTAAGGGAGAGGTGGGGGACCCACTTTAGGAAGGGGGGCTTCATTTCCCTCGGAACAGTGGCCTGGGGGCAGGGGGCAGTGGGGAGGGAAAGTTTCCCAGAAGAGCCCTCTGGAAACCTGGCCGCCTTCTCTCCCTGCCAGGAGCTAAGACTTTTTCATTTGCTGAGCTTTGCCTTCTTCCAGAGTCGGTGCTGCATTTTCATCCCATCCCATTCACCCAACACCCACGAGAAAGGGGCATTGGCCCCATTTCACAGATGCAGAAACTGAGTCTCCGAGAGGTTTGGTCTCTTGCCCACGATCACAGAGTGGGGAAGTGGTGGAGATGGCCTCAAACACGCCGGCCTCTGTCACCACCACCTCACACCTTTGTCTGTTAGGAATCTCTGCTTCATTGACAGGTGGGGGGTTGCCTAACTGACACTAGGTTTCCTCAGCCAGAAAAGAAAAGACTCTACACACCAAAAACCCAAGAGATATTCAACATGGGTCCTCAGGGCTCCACTGTCTCACCCCACTCGTGTCCTGTCCTCCCGCAGCCACGGACTGCCTGGGCACAAGTGGTCCTGCCAGTGTGTGTCCCGTAGCAACCCCGATGGCTCTGAGACAAGAAACTCAAGGGTCAAGTTCATGGAACCTTCTGCAGGGTAAGGGGAGTATCCTTGAGGCCTGAGCCCCATTGCCCATCTTCCCACCTTCTCCCTCTTATAGAATTGAGAGTGAAGTGGAGGTGACCAGGGCTCTACCCACCTGAGCAGGTGAGAACCAGCACTTCCTGGGCTGGGCAAGGTGATGCTCTAAAGCTGGCGGCGTGTGTTGCAGGCTGTTGATGGAGAAGGGGGCGGATGACAGCCGGGACCGTGGTCATCACCGGGGGCATCTTGGCGACTGTGATTTTGCTCTGCATCATCGCTGTTCTGTGCTACTGCCGGCTCCAGGTATTCCCGGGCGGCGGGGAAGGGGACAGGGCCGGCCGCATGGTCACCGTCCCTCTGCCCGCAGTACTACTGCTGCAAGAAGGACGAGTCGGAGGAGGACGAGGAGGAACCAGACTTCGCCGTTCACTCGCACCTGCCCCCGCTGCACTCCAACCGCAACCTGGTGCTGACCAACGGGCCGGCGCTCTACCCCACCGCCTCCACCTCCTTCAGCCAGAAGTCCCCGCAGGCCCGCGCCCTCTGCCGCAGCTGCTCCCACTGCGAGCCCCCCACCTTCTTCCTGCAGGAGCCGCCGGAGGAGGAAGAGGACGTGCTGAACGGCGGGGAGCGCGTGCTCTACAAGAGCGTGAGCCAGGAGGACGTGGAGCTGCCCCCGGGGGGCTTCGGGGGCCTGCAGGCGCTCAACCCCAACCGCCTCTCAGCCATGCGGGAGGCCTTCGCCAGGAGCCGCAGCATCAGCACCGACGTGTGACCTGGGCCCGCCCCCGGGATCCTGGCCTTGAAGGTCCTGAGACAATGGGGGGATTCCTTTGGCACACCCACCTGGCCCCAGGCCCCAAGTGGGGCTTGGCTGAGCCCTCCTGGAATCCCTGTCCTCAGGGGAGGCCCAGGCTTGGGGAGCCCCCAGGCTCGTGGCAGGGATAAGGCTCATTGAACACAAATGTGTCCTGGGGGGAGGCACAGCTGGGGCCTGGGGCTAGAAGGACCAGGTGACCATACAGCCGGCTGGGCATGCACCAGGGCTCTCAGGCACAGAGGCCACCGTTACTCCTGATGATTCTGTCTCAGACCCAACAACCTGGCCTTCCCAGGAGGTCTCCATGTGTCACCCCCTCCCTGGGTCTCACCCTTCTCACCTGCTCAAGGAAGGGATGACCTCAGTGAGGCCCAGGGCCCTGCAGCAAGGCCCTCCCTGGCAATTGCAGACCAAGGATTCTGCTCCTCCACCTTGAACTCCAGCCTCTTTCTCTCCATTTTTCCCTCTCTCTCCCCTACCCGTCTCTCCCTCTCTCTCACACACACACTCTTCCGGGTTCAAGGGCCAAGTGTCTGCCTAGGCTGAGACACGTGCTGAGCTCCCTGAAGATGGACCAGCTGCCCCCTAGAAGGGAGACTTTCAGGGGCATCAGGGCCCTTGGGATGCTCCGCCCTGACCAGCTTTTTGGTGGCAGAGGGAGGCACGGGGAGAGGGAGAGGCCATGTCGCAGTCCCCCTGCCGTGGGAGAGGCAACGTGGAAATGTATAGACCCAGTGCTCAGCCAGAAACAGGGCCAGCAAGCGGCAGTGAACGGAGGCAGCCCGGGGCTCGTCAGGGGCAGAGCCATGGCCCAGGGGTTGAAAACCCCCGAGTTCCCCGTGAGACTTGGCTGGCCCTTCCCACCCCTGGGCCTCAGTCTCCCCATCTTGTGTGATGAGGAGAGACCCTGAGGACAGAGGTCTTCAGGCTGTGGGTCTCAACAGGAACTGAGATCCCCAAGGGAGACAGAGTTGCAGGTCACCTCCCCTACCTGCTTCTCAGCAGGACCTAGGAGGCCTGGCCCAGCTCCTGGTGGACCCCAAGCAGCCAGAGCCTACTGCTGCCATCTGAAGACCTCATCTGAGCCCACTTTCCACCAAGCGCCCACCCAGGCTGAGGTCTCCTGGGAATTCTCACCCGCTCTCCTGCTGCTAAGGAAATGACGTCAATGGCTACCCCAGAGAAATGCCCCACATCCCAGGACACCAGCCATCAGGAAGGCAGCTCTTCCTCACCCAGAAAGAGGCAATTATTTCCTCTCAGCAGCCTGGCCCCAGGAGCCCCCTTCCCTCTCTGGGGCTCTGCCTCTCCTTTTGTGCCCTGCCATGGAGCCCCAGGGCCGGGGCAGCCCCTCTCTGCCCAGGGAAGGCACCGCCCTCAAAGACAAGGCTTGGCCGGGCAGTGACCTTCCCTGAGCGGAGGGGTGGCTTGAGCAGGACACTTCTTGCCCTTACTCAAAAACGAAATGGCCAGTTTCCAGAGGCGTCGGGGGAACGGCTGACGAAGTCACAATCGTTATGTTCTCAATTGTTTTCCTCCTCTTACTTTCTCTCCTGCCTCGTTTGGACAGGCCAGTGGCATTCGCCCTTGAGGTCCCTCGCAGCCCCGGCCCCCCGGGCCCGCCCACACCTCTGGCTTCCTCTGTGCATCCTGTGAAGTCTGTTTCTGATGCGTTGGCGTGGGGGGTGGGCTGGGTGGGGTGGGGATGAGGGCCCAGCCCTCATGATTCCATTTCCCAATTCCTTTCTGGTCTCCATCCTCTCTGTAGATATGTAGATCTCTTTGAAACGAAGTAAGCACCCATCCCTCCCAGCTCACTCGGCTCCACCGTGGGGACCTGCTGGGGGAGCCGCTGGCTCCCTGAGGAAAGTGAAAGCCAATAAAACATCTCCCACACTCTCGTGCAGCGTCTTCCGTCCTCCCGGGTG